GCTAAAACTCCTGTCGGCTACAACCTAGTCTGGCCATATCCCTTCATGTAAGTAAGCACTTTCATCAGGAAGCAGAGAAAGAACTATATTAAGAATTCCCTTCCTGAAATGGTTATTTTTACTGAGTGGAGCCACCTAGTGGATGGGGGGACTCGTCTGTTAAAGCAGTGGTGGCCACCGATAGATTTCTGTTCCGCCCAAGACACTCCTCCATTCCCAATCTCCTACCCACAGGAAAAACTATCCATAATGGGGATTTTTTCCCTCCCACCTATCAGTTGCATTATAATCACAATCATATACAAGAAGGGAGAGGAGGAAAGAGTAATCTCTGTGCAGAAGCTTAAATCATTATTATACTGCAGAGTCAAGCCAATTAATGTGTGTAACTCCTTTGTCACAAACAATTCGTTGTATAGTCTGTTCCACATCTATTTAGGTCTTAGGGCACCTAAGAAAGCATGTGTAAAATGCTGCTCACTCTTGGGAATGATTTAGTTTTCTAGTTTTCAACTGACTGAGTAACAGGAAGCACTGCCTCAGGATCTAGATGTCGGGCAGGTCAACAGTTCCAATCGTAGTGTAAATAACTTAATACTCGTGGACTGGTAGGGGGCTCCGCGGACAGAAGATAAAAAACCCTCAGAATTCCGTCTCTGGTTGGCTACTGCTGCCACAAACCAACAGGAGGCAACAACATATTACACCACAGAGCTCAGGGATAGTTCTAAACAGTCCCCGATTAAAAGGCGCCATCCAGGGCCCTTCCAAAATTGGCAGGGGAAATGTATGCTGGTGCCCGGACGGGAAGTCCTTCGCGTCAGTGTAACTAACAGTAGCCCTGTCAGTTTCCAAGACGCTCCGAACCAGGCCATTTCTCGACGACTGGCCCAGAGAAAGGACAAGACTAGACTTGTTCCCATTATCACGAGCCCGAGGTGGGGCGATAAATCCGGAACAGCTCGAATTACCAGGTGGAGCCTGGGAGGAGGGCGGGGCGGACGGCCGAAGTTCTCACCTAGCAGAACCCCACTCTGGCCCGGGCAGGGGTGCAGCTCGCGGAATGCCCCAGAGGGCCGCCGCCCCGCGCACGCGGCTGTGTGCGCCCGAGCACGCCCGCTGCGCCCCCTCTCCGCGCCGCAATCACGGGTTCGCGCCGCGCCTTCAGTCAGGCGCGGGCGCCGAGGCCATTTTGTCTGAGGCTCGGGTCCCGGCCGTCGAGCACAAGAGTGTAGCTGCACCCAGTGGCTGTCCCGCGCCCACCCCGGAGCTCCGAGAAGCTCTGGAACCAGATCGTTACCACCCGTGCCTGGCTGTCCGGCCTACCCCACGCCCGCCCGGATCTGGAGGCGAACCCGCCACCGCCGCGCCCTCCCCGTATCCGGCTCCGCAGTGACACGCGCAGCCCTCGCCCCACCCCGGGCCACGTCTCCCGCTCCCAGTGCAGCCACTCTCCTCCGGCCGAACAAAGAGGCCCCGGGACGCCGCGGAGCCTGCCATGCCCGGACGGGTCGCGCCAGACCAAAGGGCCAAGGGCGGAGGCGGCGGTCACAAAGCGGCTTTTGTGCCACCCACCCGGCCCGCTGCGGAAGCCGAAACTGCCCCCGGCCGCCGCAGAAGCCGGACCGCGCCGCCCCCGTCGCTCCGGGCTCGGGAGGGACTCAAAAGCCGGTGCCTCCGGCGGCCAACCGCCACCCCGCAGCCCCGAGGGGCCCGGCATCTGCCTCCGCACAGCCGGCCGCAATCGGCCGGCCACAGGGCCATAACCCGCCCGCTCCCACCCGGGACCCACCGGAACCGCAACCCGGGGCAACCTGGAGGAGACGCCGGGCTCCGAACAAAGGCGACAGCGGGGATGGGGGGCCGGTCGTGGATTCCCAGCCCGAGAGGCGACGATGCGACGGCTACTCACAGGAATATGTTTACTCATTGAAGATTGTGGCCTAATCATACAGCCGGTCCCGAGGCGGCGGCGACACAGGCGGTGGCGGTGGCTGCAGGGCAGGAGGCGGCGGTGGTCGTGGCGGAGCGGCGGTGGCGGCGATGCAGGCGGCGGCGGGGGCACCAGACTCTACCATGCAGTGAGCGGCTCGGAGCAGAGCGCGTAGCCGAGCCGGCCCGCAGCCGAAGGAGCCAATACACGCGCCGAGGCGCCCTTGCGTCACAAGCCCTCCCCTTTATAGCCGGCGCGACGTGCAACCCTCCAGCCACCAATCGCGGCCTGGAACCGCGGGCCAGGAGCCGACAGGCGGGGGCGGAGGCCCGCCCCCTCCGGACGTCACTCCGCGGCGGCCGCCGCCGGTGTGAACCGGTTGATGAATGGCTAAGCGCCGAGTCGGAGCATCCCCGGGGCGGGGGAGGGAAGGGGCTGCCGGGAGTGCTCCGGGATGCAGGAAGCCTGAAGTTAAGAAGGGGTGGGAGCGAGAGAGATTCCGATTTATCGACTGGAAGGAATCATGCTGCAAACCACGTTTCTCATAATTAAAACGGTCCAGGAGTGCACACATGTCACATGAGGAGACTCGAAGTTTGCCTGAATCGTAAAATGCAATCCTTCTAGGGCTGGAACCGCGTCTCAGTGTCGAGCCTGCTTTCTACTGCCTTAACCACGGTCATCTTTGCCAGTGGTTTACCTTGGCACCTGGGCCCCGAGTACCTTCGTCATCAAATAATATTTATGTCGCAAGACCGCTGTACCCGGTGACTCAACACCTTGCATGCCACGGCCTTAGGCTTGGTCAAGATGAATTCTTGTCCCTGGGGGCGCTTTCAAGCGGGGAGAAACTTACCTTCGCAAAACTTAAGGCTATAGAAGATGGGGAGAGTATCTTTTGATGCAGACGAAGCCCTATGCTCCCTATATTCTTTTTTTGATCACACCTCTCTATACTACGTACGCGTGCAACTGCAGTTGGCTCAATTGTGGCATTTCGAAATCACATGCATCCTTTGTACTGCTGCTCACTTGATATGTTGTCTCAGATAATGAAAGGTTAGGAAGTGCTTAAAGAAAGCGTTTTTAGAAATTAAGAATCCTCGGTTTTGTCAAGCACTGATGTAATTCTTTGCGTCAAAGCTAAAGCTCTTCTTTATGTTCGTTTTCAGTCCTCTTTTACTGACTTCATTATTTAAGCCCCTAAGAAGTAAAGTCTTATCGCAATTCTGTGCCATACAAGGGCACCTCTGTTATTTATAATCTGAAAACCCTTTCTCCTCAGCTCTGGAGAAGGACCAAACAGGACCTTTACCTGCTTTTTAAGAACTCAGTTTTCCACTAACACTGAAGCCTTTTGTTTGTTATTTTCACCGAGTATGAGATTGGAGAGGGCTTTAGGGATCAAATTTTGTCCTCTTTCAGTGCCCTGCAACATCTTAGGATTTATTAGAACTTCTATTTAGAGACTGGTTGTATAGTTATTCAACTTTCTTAACTCTGTAAGTAAAATAAGAACTTTAAAAAAACAAAAACAAACAAAATCCTGGGCCAGACTTTCAAAGGAACAAAAACTCTTCGTCATTTGGAAGAAAATGGCTCACCTACGACACATTTTAATCCATTAAAATCAAGGAAAACTAGCACACTTGAGAAATATGTCCCTTTACAAATAAATGATTTAAAAAAGTAAAGACTTTAAAATCTTAAATTCTAAGAAAATATAGAAAGCTTAAAAATCTTGGGTGGTAGGGGCAAAGCTAAGCAGGCTGGGGAACTCATGTCGAAAAAAAGGGACAGATTTCATATATAAGAACTAAAAACTTTTATATGGCAAAAGGCTTTTGACAAATGTCAATTTCACACTGGGGGAAATATTGGTGATACTTCATGGGTAGGGTTAATATAAAAAGCTTGGCCAATGTATATAATAGTGTAGTTAAAAAGCACATATTCAGTCAGCCACTCTTACTCCACAAGTTGGTAAACACAGATAATTGGAATAGTGAAACTTTTTCATGTAATGGCATTTCAAAAAATACATTTGGTGGGACAAGATATAAACTCAGCAAATGATTAACAGAGCCAAATATGTGTTAGCCAATTTTCTTGTAGAACTTGTGATACAAGTTGTGAGCCTTGTGATCCACAGATCCTGTAATTACCACAAGCAGTGCTGACACGAAGTATCCAGTCAGCTATGCTCATCAAGTTCTAAAAGCTCTCAAATTCTCAAGTGGCCTGGGGGTCTTAGCCTCTCAGACAAGGTACCATCTTATCCTACTATGAAAGTAACATATTTAAAGGATGAAAAAATAAGGCTTTTGCTGTTGAGAGAAACGATGCATTTTATTTTATGTATTTATTTGAGATGGAGTCTTGCTCTTTTGCCCAGGTTGGAGCACAGTGGTGCAATCTTTGCTCACTGCAACCTCAGCCTCCTGGGTTCCAGCAATTCTCCTGCCTCAGCCTCCCAAGTAGCTGGGATTACAGCCACCTGCCACCACACCTGGCTAATTTGTTTGTACTTTTAGAAAACTCCATGTTGACTAGGCTAGTTTTGAACTCCTGACCTCAAGAGATCTGCCTGCCTCAGTCTCCCAAAGGAAAGGACACATTTTAAACAAGATATAAGTGTGGTCTTGCTGACCAATCCATTAAATGTTCCTGCTTGTCAGCTGCCATTGTGGTTCACTGCTATGCTGAGGGTGTCTGCTGTATTTAGTTTAATACTTTTAAGCTGCAGATTCTTGGAGAACAGTAGAACATCCCAGCATTGGTCAGGAGACTTCTGTGATTTGAGGACTCACTAACCCTTACAGACTTGCACTCAGAGCATTAGCACCTGTACTTATTTAAAGTGGGTCTCTAACAGACTTGAAAATAGTGCTTCCAGACATCAAAAAGGGAGAAAACACCTCTAAAAGCCAATGCTTACTCTAAGCTCCAGGAGAGGCTCTAAAATAGAGGATTTTCTCTCCTGCTAAACAAGATTCTCAGCTGGAAGTTACTTCTCTCAGCAAAACATGTGTCCTTAACCTCATCACGATAGGCAGGGCTTTCTATTGACAATTCAAAATATAAAAGCCAGCAGTTGGGAAATAAGACTAGAAGAATATTATAAGGAAGTTGAGCATGGTGGCATACAGGCTCATGCCTGTAATCCCAGTACTTTGGGAGACCAAGGTGGGTGGATCACCTGAGATTAGGAGTTAGGAGTTCAAGACCAGCCTGGTCAACATGGTGAAACCCATCTCTACTAAAAATACAAAAAATTAGCTGGGCATGGTGGCAGGCACCTCTAATCCCAGTTACTTGGGAGGCTGAAGAAGGAGAATCACTGGAAAGCTGGGAGGCAGAGGCTGCAGTGAGCCGAGATCATGGCACTGCACTCTAGCCTGGGAGACAGAGTGAGACTTCATTTCAAAAAAAGAATATTATAAGCGATATTTTTATGGAAGAGGAAAGACTGCAGAAGGCAAGAGTGCAGAGGAAGATTGGCAAATCTTGATGAAGAAGAACAGAGAAATCTTCACAAGAACAGCAGATCTAGTAAACATTGATTCCATTTTACCAAGTTTACAAAAGGAGTGAAGGATTCCTTGATTTTCAATCTTCTCAGATTGGTTGGGGCTACAAGGAAGTCTGATAAAAACATTTAACATAGCAAGAGTAATATCATTGCCATAATAGATTAAACGTGACAATATCAACCTAGAAAAAGACACTAGATTGCAAGGTATAATGACAGTCTAGCAAATATATGTAATAGAGGCAAATACCCCAATGGGCCATAATCTAGTAAGTGTCTGGATACTAGTGCAGAGGGTAAGTTCCCATACCCATATTTAACAAGAGTCCTAAAAATTCAAGTATGCCATGGCTGCTGTCAGCATTGTTAAAGTTTATTTCCCTCTTGCTGTTTTAGAACAGCCTATTTTATATCCAATTAATTTTCTTATATGATTATTAAAAATAAATATGTAGTATACAGGCATACCTTCATTTATTGTGCTTTGCAAATATTGTTTTTTTTTTTTAACAAAATGATGGTTTGTGACAGCTTTTTGTCGAGCAAGTCTATCAGAGCCATTTTTCCAATAGCATGTGCTCATTTCATGTCTCTGTGTTACATCTTGGTAATTCTCCCAATATTTCAAACTTTTAAATTATTATTGCATTTGTTATGGCAATTTGTGAACAGTGATCTTTGATATTGTTATTGGAATTGTTTTGGGCCACCACAAACTGTACCCATTTAAGATGGCAAACTTATTTGATAAATGTTGAATATATTCTGACTGCTCCGCTGATGGGCCAGTCCCTCAGTGAGACACAGCAATACTGAAATTAGGCCAATTAATAACCCTACAGTGGCCTCTGAGTGTTCAAGTGAAAGGAAGAGTCATTCATCTCTCACTTTAAATCAAAGCTAAAAATGATTAAGCTGAGTAAGGCAAGTTGAAAGCAGAGATAGGCCGAAAACTAGGCCTCATACCCAAAACAGTCAAGTTGTGAATGCCAAGGAAAAGCTCTTGAAGGAAGTTAAAAGTGCCACTCCAGTGAACACAGGAATGATAAGAAAGTGAAACAGCCTCATTGTTGATAAGGAGAAAGTTTTAGAGTTCTGGATAGAAAACCAGCCACAGCATTCTCTTAAGTCAAAGCCTAATTCAGAGCAAGGCCTTAACTCTCTTCATTTTTATGAAGGCTGAGAGAGGTGAGGAAGTTGTAGAAGAAAAGTCTGAAGATAGCAGAGGTGGATTCATGAGGTTTAAGAGTAGAAGCCCTCTCCCTAACATAAAAATGAAAGGTGAAGCAGTAAGTGCTGATGGAGAAGCTGCAGCAAGTTATTGAGAAGATTTAGCCAAGAACATTGATGAAGGTGGCTACACTAAATAACAGATTTTCAATGTAGACAAAACAGTCTTATACTGGAAGAAGATGCTGTCCAAGACTTTCATAGCTATAGAAGTCAATGCTTGGCTTCAAAGCTTCGAAGGACAGGCAGTTCTCTTGTTAGGGGCTGATGTGGCTGGTGACTTTAAGTTGAAGCAGATGTTCATTTACCATTCTGAAAATCCTAGGACCCTTAAAAATTATGCTAAATCTACTCTGCTGTGCTCTATAAGTGGAAGAACAAAACCTGGTTGACAGCACATCTGTTTAGCATGGCTCACTAAATATTTTAAGTCCACTGTTGAGACCTACTGATAAAACGTGATTTATTTAAAAATACTATTGCTCCTTGACAATGCACATGGTCACTGAAATGCTCTGATGGAGATGTACAAGGAGAGTAATATTGTTTTCATGCCTTCTAACACAGCATCCATTCTGCAACCCATGGATCAAGGAATAATTTTGACTTTCAGGTTTTAATATTTAACAAGTACATTTCATAAGGTTATAAATTGCTGTAGATGGTGATTCCTCTGATGGATCTAAGCAAAGTAAACCAAAAACATTCTGGAAAGGATTCTAGATGCCATTAAGAACATTCATGAGAGGAGGTAAAAGTATCAGCATGAACAGGAGTTTGAAAGAAGTTAACTCCAACTCTCATGGATGACCTTGAGGGCGTTCAAGACTTCAGTGGAGGAAATCACTACAAATATGGTGAAAATAGCAAGACAATTGGAGTTAGAAACAGAGTCTGAAGAGTTGACTAAATCGCTGCAATTTTATGATCAAACTTGAATGAATGAGGAGTTGCTTCTTATGAAGGAGAAAAGAGAGTGGTTTCTTGAGATAGAATCTACTGCTGGTGAAGATGCCGTAAGCATTGTTGAAATGATAAAGGATTTAGAATATCACATAAACTTAGCTGATAAAGCAGTGGGTGAGTTTTAAGAGGACTGATTGCAACTTTGAAAGGAGTTCTCTTGTGTGTAAAATACTATCAAACAGCACTGCCTGCTACAGAGAAATTTTTTGTGGAGTCATCAATGCAGCAAACTCCATTGTCTTATTTCAAGAAATTGCCACAGCCACCTTAACCTTCAGCAACTACCTCCCTGATCAGTCAGCTGCCATCATCACTGAGGCAGGATTCTCCAACAGCAAAGATTATGACTTGCTGAAGGCTCAGATGACTGTTAGCATTTTTTAGCAAAAGTATTTTTAAATTAAGGTATTCTAGGGTACCCGTTTTCCCCACTTCCTTTCTGTGTCTTGACCAAAATCACAGTGACCCAGCCAGCTGTAGCCATAGGTTTTCCTCAGCTGGCTTGAACCCAAACCAGCTTGAACATTCCCAGGCACTGATAATAATGTCTTGGTTTACTGGAAAGAAACTGACCCCGACCCTGAGCCGAATTCCTTAAATTTTCATGTAAACTCCATCCCCTCACCCCCTGGCTACAGACTAATGTGGGTAAAACATCCCTTTTCTCTTGCTGTCCATCACAATAATACATTGCAACACCCTGCAAGTTCCTTTAATAAATGTTTTGGACTGATCACTCTGGCATTTAGAGCTGCTTTCTTTGAAATCTCAAACCAGCCCTGTCTTCAAATGGTTTGGGGTACTCTGTTGTACGAATTCTCCTGCTGCTGCTTTTAAGGCAACTCCAGCTATGGGTTCAGTGGGACAAAACAGGTATGTACATTTTTTAGACATAGTGCTATGCACATTTAACAGACAACAATGTAGTGTAAATGGGAAACCAAAAAATGCATGTGGCTTCCTTTATTGTAATACCTGTTTTATTGTGGTGGTCTGGAGCTGAACTTGCAATATCTCCAAGGTATGCCTATGCTTAAATCTCTATGAACATATAATTTGCAGTGCTTAAATATTGTTCAAAACTAAAACATGCTCTATATTAAAAAGTGACTTAATTTTCTTCCTTAAGACATTGATTTAAAGATTTATCAAAAGTCTTTTGAGTAAGTTTTGATGAATAATCAAAATGCTGTAGCAGAGCTACATCCTAATTTCTGTGGGAAATTTAGACACAGAAATTTCCAATGAGCAAATAAGCTTGTCACAACAAGCCTTTTAAGGAATCTGGCCTAAGGACAAAGTCCAAAGGCCAATAGCTGCCTGTGGGCTACTGTGTTTTGTTGAGTCAGACATATAGAAACAGTCACCCACCTAGGAGGGTACTACAGATGTAAATATTTATATTAATAAATGAATCCTGCTGGATCAGAAGTAACATCTTATCAAGTCATCATATCAAACCATTTGAGGTAATATTTTCTCTGTAAAATTGATTAAGGCACCACCACCTCCCATTTCTCCTCATTCCACCAGGAAACCCTGACTAAGGAATGAAGAAGTCCTACAAAGAGGAGGTCTCAAGTACCAATCAGCAGCCATTTGATGATGGCAGGTAGGTCTGATGCTAAAAAGAGTTTGTGTCCAGAGAGCTTGTTTGACTCTTTTGCTCTATGAAGTTCCAGGGAGAAGATGTCCATCTATAAGAAAGTGGTCCCTCAGCAGACACTGAATCTGCTGGTGTCCTGATCTTGAATATACCAGCCTCCAGAACTGTGAGTAATAAACTGTTGTGTATAACCACCTATTCTTCTTAATTCCTTTATCAATTTTACCCAGCCCCTATTCAAGATGGAGTCACTCTGGTTCAAAGGCCTCTAACACCAGCGTTCAGATGAGCTGCTACTCCTCCGGAGGCAATTTGAAGTTGAGGGTCTGTGGCGCATGGGCACCCACCTGTTCCTGGCTGCTGGGTAGGTAGGTTTCCGCCTCCATCTATGCTTCTCCTGCAATGGTCAAATGATTGGCTTTACCCTCCTAGGTAACACATGCATGGGTGCAAAACATGCTTCTGTGTCATCTCACATAGTGTGGTCAACAGAGAACACCTGGGCAGAAGATGAGAGGCTCCTGGGGACTGGTCTGAGACAAGGTGCTGTAAAAGAAAACCTATATTAAAGTGGTTGGAAGTGCACAGACTGGTTGCTTCACCTGCAGCCAGAATGCAAGACAGGTGAGGTGAAAGTCTAAAAGGATGCATAAAGACACTTCCACCTTTATCCTATTTTTCCTCCCAGGTGCAAGTCATCCCTGAGGAAGTAGTGACCAGCTGTGGATGCTACGCTGAGGCCCTTCTTTAAGAGTGATCTGATGGCACTGGATGTCTGCTGAGGCTTGTGTCTAGAAGGAATGAAAGGATGTGCCAACAACAGCAGTTGTCTCCTCGTTTTCAAAGCTCAGGCCTCATGGTATCCCCTTCTCTTGGTTCTGTTTACTAAAACGAAATTTTTCACAAAACATTTTTTTCCATAGCTCAATGGCACCTGTTTTGCATGGAGACAAGCACATGCAAGAAAAAGTTGTAAAAGTGGAAGCAAATGTGGTCTCAGAAGAGGATTGAGAAAAACTTAGGTAAGGCTCTGGTACAAGACATTGTGGGAATTAATTTTAAGCTTTGTATGTCTTTTGTTTGCAGGGAGTCAGGCGTAAACAAGCATTTGTCATTCGATTCTTCTAGTGCATTTCCAGCATACTGTGCCTTGGGCATGACACATCAGAATCTGATGTTTATCTTTTATTACCTGCCAGACCCCTCTGGAAAAGCCTCTATGGAATTCATCATCTGCAGTCTTTGTTGTAGGTACACATATAAATACATGTTGAATGCATTTGTTGAGGATATTGTGGTTTCTAACGCTGAACTTAAAAAGTGTTGAGATGAATAATGAAGAGGACCTTCTGCAGGAGGTATGAAGCTAATCATTAAAATGTTTTTAACCTATTTGGCTTTTTGTTTATTAATTATCAACAGGACTCAACAAGAGATGAAGGCAATGAGACTGAAGCCAACAGCATGAACACATTAAGAAGGACAAGGAAGAAAGTCACTAAACCATATGTTTGTTCAACTGAAGTGGGAGAAACGGATATGTCCAATTCAAATGGTATCTAACTACTCTGAGTCCTCAAAAATGGTACATATTTTAACATTTTTCCTTATTACTACAGAGAGGATCAGAAACCAAATGGTGTGCCACAAATTAGGGAACACAAGCAAACCTATCATGGGACCTGGCTCTGCTGAGTCTCATCTGTCATATGATGACAAGGACTCTCAGGATGAGACAACAGTGATAAAACCTTTGCCCCCCAGAACAACAACCAATGTTCCTGGAGGTGAATTTAACCCAAACTCTGGTAAGGATTTACTGGTAAGGATTCTGGAACAACGTGAGTTAGAACCTATTTTTTTATTTTGCAGATTGCATGAGGGACAGCAGTCAAATTTTGACCCCACCTCAACTCTCTTCTAGAATGAAACACATTAGACAAGCCATGGCCAAAAATCGCCTCCAGTTTGTACGATTTGAAGCAACAGACCTCCACGGCGTGTCCAGGTCTAAGACTATCCCTGCACACTTTTTTCAAGTGAGTTTTACACAGTTGTGACTAAATGTAATAACCTAATTTCTTCATTTTTTTCCTTCTTTAGGAGAAAGTGAGCCATGGTGTTTGCATGCCCCGAGGTTATCTTGAAGTGATACCAAATCCAAAGGACAATGAAATGAATAACATAAGAGCCACATGTTTTAATAGCGACATAGTCCTAATGCCAGAGTTATCAACCTTTAGAGTTTTGCCATGGGCTGACAGAACTGCAAGAGTGATATGTGATACCTTCACTGTGACTGGTGAGCCTCTTTTGACTTCCCCAAGGTACATTGCAAAGAGGCAGCTGAGCCATCTGCAGGCCTCTGGCTTTTCCCTGCTTTCTGCTTTCATCTATGATTTTTGCATTTTTGGTGTGCCCGAAATTTTAAATTCAAAGATTATATCTTTTCCTGCTTTAACATTTTTAAATAACCATGATCAGCCCTTCATGCAGGAACTTGTTGATGGCTTGTATCACACTGGAGCCAATGTCGAGAGTTTTTCCTCCTCTACCAGGCCTGGTCAGATGGAAATCTCTTTCCTGCCTGAATTTGGCATTAGCTCAGCTGATAATGCATTTACCCTCAGAACAGGTGTCAAAGAAGTGGCAAGGAAATATAATTACATTGCCAGCTTCTTCATTGAGACTGGATTTTGTGATTCAGGGATTTTGTCTCATAGTCTCTGGGATGTCGATAGGAAGAAAAACATGTTCTGCAGCACTTCTGGAACTGAGCAGCTCACGATCACTGGGAAAAAATGGTTGGCAGGACTCTTGAAGCACTCTGCTGCGCTCAGCTGCCTGATGGCGCCTTCTGTTAGCTGCCGAAAGCGTTATTCCAAGGACAGGAAAGACCTGAAGAAGAGTGTGCCTACAACATGGGGATACAATGACAACAGCTGTATATTTAATATCAAATGTCATGGAGAGAAAGGCACCCGGATAGAAAATAAACTAGGCTCAGCAACAGCAAACCCTTACTTGGTGCTGGCTGCAACTGTTGCTGCCGGCTTAGATGGACTTCATAGCAGTAATGAGGTCTTGGCTGGTCCAGATGAGAGCACAGACTTTTACCAAGTGGAACCTTCTGAGATCCCTTTAAAACTAGAAGATGCCCTTGTGGCACTGGAAGAAGATCAATGCCTGAGACAGGCTCTAGGAGAAACCTTTATTCGATATTTTGTTGCCATGAAGAAATATGAGTTGGAGAATGAAGAAATAGCTGCAGAGAGAAATAAATTCTTAGAGTATTTTATTTAGAATAGAGCTCACAACTACTCCTTTAGACATGTAATTGTTACTTAAAGCTAATCTACCAAAACAAAAAGACTGAACTTTTGTAATTAACAACAGCAACAATAACAAGATTACGAATGCTTTTGACTTTTTTTTTTGTCCATGGAATATTTGACAGATGAAGTAGGACTGCTGAGAAGATTCTGATAACAGAAACAAACAACAAAGTTGTGGTGAAGCTATAATATGCAAACTTACCAGATCTTGTCAGTCATTTCCTATGTGTATGTTGACCTGGATAAGAATATCCAATTTTGGGTGGCAATAAATATATTCGCACATTAAGAAAAAAAAGACTTAAGCATTAGAAAGCAAAATTTAAATGACTAAAAAAGAAAAAAAAGAAAAGGAGAAAAAATTTTAATGGTACACATAGGTTATGATTTCCAGGGAGACAAATATACTAATATAGTCTCGCTAATCAAATAATATTGTGAATCCAGGTTGTATGCACCATTATGGTCTTTCTAAACAAGTTAAATAAACTTTTGCCAAAATATAATGACAGGTAGGCAGTTTTCCCCTAAGTCTCTTCTCTTTTCACCCTTCTCCACTAGCTCCTGAAAAGCTTATGAACTTCAAGGTTATAATGTCCTCAAGAAACAAATCCCTAAGGAATAGAATTGGAGCTGAGAACAACGAGGTCAGATTTTAAAAGTAGTTAAAGCCTTTCTTTTAACAATGCCTCATATAGAAGTTCAATACACAAAGTATAGATAGAAAGATGTTTGTGTGTGAGGGTAGGTGGGCTCTGTCTACTCTGCTTCATTCTTTGAAACTAGATGTTCCTCTGAAACCTCTAGTGCTCTGTGGAGTGTGAGAACAACTGCCTGGCTAGCCAGGGCTATGTTTGGAGTTTAAGTTTGTTATTCAAATTACTGAATCTGCTGCTCACAGAGGTTGGTACCTCCCCAGAGAATATTACCTGTTCCAGGCCTTTGTTTGAATGAGATAATATTGTAACTATCACAAAAGTTTAGCTGCTTTTGGGAAGAAGTCCAAAATCCACTTACTAGCAAATGAAACATTATTCTACTGCTTAGGATCAAACAGCAGATTTTATGTTCAATTAAAACTGACTGTAGTCTCAATTTAGATAGCAATTGCACAAGCAGAGGATTAGAATTTGGCTCAGATCCTCTTATTAAAATTCATATTACTCAGTAGCTTAAATAGTGAAAGTCAGTCTATCCTTCACTAATTACTCCCTTCTTTTTTCCTTTGAGCAGGAGAAGTGTGTTTGGATACATAAGAAGAAAGTTCCCAGCACTTTGGGAGGCCAAGGCAGGAGGATTGCTTGAGGCCAGGAGTTTGAGTCCAGCCTGGACCACATAGTGAGACCCCTGTTTCTACAAAAAAAAAAAAAAAAATGCCTCGCATGGTGGCACATGCCTGTAGTCCCAGCTACGTGGGAGGCTGAGAAGGGAGGATCGCTTGAGCCTGGGAGTTTCAGGCTGCAGTGAGCCATAATCACACCACTGCACTCCAGCTTGGGTGACAGAGTGAGACACTGTCTTAAAAAAAAGAGAAGAATAAAATTCATGGATGCATATGGGGTAGAGAGAAAGATAGTGTAGGGTAGCTGGGGGAAGGAAGGGAACCTGTCCTGAAACCTCCAGAATGAAATCCCACACATTACATCATGGGAGGGATAAGGAAGACTCTCATGCCAATTTTCTAGCTGTCTGCTAGAAAATTCCCCTCTGTTCATTTTCCCCTCTGTTCTCAGTAATAAAACCTCAATATGTTCTTTGAAAGCAATGAAAAATGAAATGATATTTCTGAGCCTTCATTAAGGTTGGATGTGGTCATGTTATTAGGTTCAGTGCAAAGAGGTGAAAGTAGAAGTGTTGCATATAAGTTCTTTAGGACATTTTCTTTTCTTTTCTTGTATTTTTTTTTTTTTTCCGAGATGGAGTCTCGCTTTGTCACCCAGGCTGAAGTGCAATGTGGGGGGGTCTTGGCTCACTGCAACCTCTGCCCCCTGGGTTCAAGTAATTCTCCTGCCTCAGCCTCCCAAGTAGCTGGGATCCCAGGTGCCTGCTACCATGCCTGGCCTTTTAGTAGAGATGGGGTTTCACCATATTGGCCAGTCTGGTCTTGAACTCCTGAACTCAGGTGATCAGCCTGCCTTGGCCTCCCAAAGTGCTAGGATTACAGGCATGAGCCACCATGCCCTACCACACTTTAGAACATTTTTTTAAATGACGGATGCTGTGTGCTCTGCCCTTTCTTTCTCTTGCTGCCTTCACCCTTCCTGCTGAGTGGCCTACAGATAATGTGGCTAGGATTATGTCCTTGGGAAGGGAGGTTTGCTCCACAGGGTACAGTAATAAGGTGGAATCTCTGCTTTGTAGAGCAGTTTGACTTGCCTACATCCAGATGTTTACCTGAGAGAGAACCAAACTTCTATCTTCTTTAAGCCACAATGATTTTGATTCTTTGTTAGTTGCAATGAAATTTATTTTCTCTTTTCCATGTGTGTGTTGTATGTGTGTTTGTGTGTGAGTGTGTGCATATGAGTGGGGAATTTGAGGGATTTGGGGATGAAAGAACAAAGGTATAAGAACCAGTGAAAGACGACTTCCTCAATATTCCCACTTCTAGAGAGGATAATCTGAGTTAATCAAAGGGATCCACACATCCAAAAAATGGGATTGGCTCTAACCCATCCCTATAAAGTGGCATATCCCTTTATAGTCCACGGGCCTTAATGAAACATGTCTAATGCATTGACTTCATTTTACCATAATGAGTAAAGATGCTGTAAAAAGTCTGATAATCACAGTGTTTGAAGCCGTTTTTTCCCCTTTCGCATTATTAGCATAACTTAAAAACACAGTACTCAGGATGCCATGTGAAGGAATTATATAACTAGGAATATTATCTTCAGTATTAAGTGTACAGTCGTGAGTCAAAGAAAATATTCAGCCATAGATTACAAATCAGTTGATAACGTAAGTTGGTGTGGCAGTTTCCACCAAGATTTCAGTTAGGTGTGTGCTGATGTATATTCTTGTTCTTTAAGGCAACCCAAAAAGAGGCATTGGCCAGCAGAGTTCAGGGCCAAAGACAAATTGGGGTAGGTACATGTAAAAATCAGTTATCTATTTTTCTATTTCTTTCATCTGTTCATAGGCTTTCTATTGTTGAAAGGACTTTCTGCTGATGCTTCTACCTTCTTGGTCTGGGTTAAGAGGGTCAGACATTCATTCAGCAGCACTTATTGAGCACCATTTGTGTGCTAAGCCTTCAGCTGGGAGCCATCATACTAGGGGAGACCAAAACAAAGATGAGCAGACAATGAAAGAGTTTTGGATCTGTGTATCTTAAGCAGAACATAAATAATTTTTTTTGTAGACCTAATGCTGAAAAAAGCTATTTGGAAAGCTTCTTTATGGCTCGAAAAGGGTGCCTTATAAATAGCTTTACAAAAATTGCTTTCTTATTTTCATTTACTATAATTGTTCTAATCAAAGCTTAGGGGAAAAATGTGATTACTGAATTTAAAGTTGGTAATTAAATGAGTATACATAAGAAATGTAAATTAAAAGCGATAATATTTTAAGACTAGAAATTAAAACATTAGTATTGTAGTAACAAGTTTCTATTTTCAAGGACATTCTATAATCTAAAATTTCATTTTACAGTGTGTGAATAACAACAACGCTTGAAATGATTATTTGAAGGCAATGAAAGATCAAAAAACTTTAATCTGAATAAAAATTGAAAGCATACAGTGAAGTCTGAGCTTATCAGTAAAACAGAACAGTCTATTGACATATCTCCAGTCACCTGTTTGACAAAATACACTCACCAATATGTTTATGATATAGGTATGACTGGACAATACCTTTAACCTTGGGTTTTCTATGACAGGGGTAAGAATTTGTGTCTTTAAACATTACCTATGTGCACAGTGCCTTCCCTGTTAAAGCTCTTCTCATGCTGCCTATAATTAGGGGTTTACATGATACTTCCTAATTGCTAATTAGGATGTGAATTCTCAGAATAAAAGGTACAGATCTTACTTACATTTGCATTAATACTTCTTGTTCCTTGCATA